AGTAGCGGGTGCTTTTCCTTTGCATTGATGCTACCGCTAGACCACGGTCCGCCAGACCAGGGTCCGCCAGACCACGGTCCACTTGGTAACCGGCGTCTTCCCAGACGCTGGCATTACCGCTAGATCAAGGAGCCCTCTGGTGGCCCTGTCCGGACATAACAGAAGGCTCGCACTCTTGTCTTCTGGTCACTTCTCACTATGTCCCTTTGGTTCCTATCTCTCTATGGCCTGGTTTTTCCTAGGTTATGATTATAGAGCGAGGATTATTACAATATTGGAATAAAGAGTAATTGCTACAAACTAATGATTAACGATATTCATATATAATCACGTCTATGATCTAGATCTAGATCTAGTATAACTCTTGTTGTTTTGTATATTTTATTATACTGGAACAGCTTGTGCCCTCGGTCTCTTGCCTTGGCACCTGGGTGGCTTGCCGCCCACAGAAACTAAGTCAGATAACTTGCCAAAAGCCACACTGCTGATGTGCAGCGCACCCGCTTCACTGCAGGTGGAAGTGGAAGTGAATAATAACCTTCCTGGAAGGCAGTCTGCAAGCCCATATTGACAGCTGAAAAATATTCATTCCCTTTCACCTAGTGATTCGACTCCCAGGAATCCATTCTAAGAAAACAACCAGAGTTGAGCCATTTCGTTCTTGGCAGCACATGTGAAACAATGGCACATCCATTATGACGCTGGGCTCTGGTTGCGTCATAATGTACGTTTAGTATGTGGAGTGACAATGGGCGCTAGCTCGTAATATAATGCTATTAATAAACGAAAAGAGATACAAAAAATAGTCATGATATGCATATATATTGCAATAAACCATGATTTCTGTGCGTGGTGGGATGGTAATTTTTAATTTCCACATTGAATATTTCTGTTTTCTACTTATTAGTTTGATAATCGGAAACAAAAGCCAAGTGTCTTTGTTGTTTGTGTGTTTGATGCTGAGTTTCCCGGGCAGCAGGACTGGGAGGTTGAGTGGGGGTTTTGGCTCAGACCGGGAGCAGAGCGGCGGGTGGGGAGCGGCAGGCGGGCAGGGTCCCCGGAGGCCCCCGGGCTCTGCCCCTCCAGCTAGAGAGGCAGCCGAACCCTAGCGGCCTGGAAGGGGCCGGGAAACCGCGGCCAGCTGGCAAGGAGTGGCCCCCGGGGGCGGGGCGCCGGCGGGTGTGTGAGTAGCCCGCCCGGCCCGGGTCCGAGTTCCAGCCCCGCGATGGCCTCCGCGGGCAGCACCGCTCGGCGGGCGGGCTCCGGAAGCTGGCACTCAGAAAGGGGAGAAGGGAGAGGTGCTCGGCCGCAGCCAACTCCAAGTGGCTCCATGCAGCAGGCGAACAAAGTCTCCTTGAAGGCCACCTGGACTGACGCGGAGTCCAAGCAGCCCAGGTGGGTAGCGGGAGAAGGTGTCCCGGCTGCAGGCCTCGCTCACCCCGCCCCGCGCTGACCCCAGCCCCAGCAAGGAGTCCGACCAGACGGCAATCGACCAGACGGCGATCGGGAGCTACTACCAGCTGTTCGCAGCGGCTGTGGGCAACGTGGAATGGCTGCGATTCTGTCTGAACCAGAGCCTCAGGGAAATCCCCACCGACGACAAGGTAAGGTCTTGAGTGTTGGGGCAAAGACCGAGCAGCCTCCTCCTGCCTGCTCTGAACCTCACAGGGCTTCACTGCCATCCACTTCGCCGCCCAATGGGGCAAGCTTGCATGCCTGCAGGTCCTGGTAGAGGAGTACAAGTTTCCCGTGGACCTGCTGACCAACAATAGCCAGACACCCCTGCACCTCGTCATCCACAGGGACAACACCACCGTGGCCCTCCCCTGCATCTACTACCTGCTGGAGAAAGGCGCAGACCTCAATGCGTGAGTCCAGCCTGCTTCAGGAGGGAGGCTTCGCCCTTATCCCCACTGGTGGGGCCTTCCACAGTCAGACATGCAACGGCTCCACGCCCCTGCACCTGGCAGCCCGTGACGGCTTGCTGGACTGTGTGAAGGTCCTGGTGCAGAGTGGCGCCAACGTCCATGCCCAAGATGCCATGGGCTACAAACCCATTGACTTCTGCAAAATATGGAACCACCGTGCCTGTGCCCGGTGAGAGTGTGAGAACCACCTGGAGCCTGCCCGGATGACACCCCCGCCCTGACCTTGGCACCAGGTTCTTGAAGGATGCCATGTGGAAAAAGGACAAGAAGGACTTTGCCCGTGAGATGACGAAAATGAAGATGTTCAAGAGCCAGCTGACCCTCATGGAGCACAACTACCTGATTGAGTATCAAGTAAGGGGGACAGCAGGGGGGCCAGGGGACAGGCCATCCAGTCCTTTCTGCTTTCTCTTTCCAGGGTCAAGGATGCAGTGTGCACTTCCCATTTGCCTTTTCCCCCATCACACCAGAGACTCTCCTATGGCAGGACATTTCTCTACTATCAGACTGTGGATTCCTTTGGAGAAGAAGGGAATTGTCTTTCTGTAAGACTTGAGGTTTTCCCTAGGGCAGGGACCCATGACTCTCTTGTGCCCTCTGTTGTTGCAGAAAGAGCACAAAATTCTCAGAGAAGCTGCTATCAGAAAGTGGCTCCACGGCAAGCTGCACCCAGGCCACTCTCTGGTCTCCAATACCAAGCAAGCCCGGGCCACCGCCCTCTCCAAGACCCCAGAGCAACGGGAATCGCAGCGTTCCAGGAGCTTCCACCCCTCTGTGGATGCACGCCTGCAATGCATTCCACAGCCCACGGAGATGCCCAAGCCCATCTACAGGAAGCCCACGGTCAAGCGGCCCACAATGTGGAATGTTAGCAACAACCCCGCCAGACCCCCCACCACCCAGATCAGCCACTCGCAGGGCATCCGCCTGGGCGTGCATCCAGACCCCACTCCGGAGCACGACTTCAGCAGCTTCCTGGAGGTGAGGCCTGATGGGCACGGCGGTGCGCGGCTGCACACAGTGGACGGCCACTGGGTGGCGCCCGTGCCGCGGCTGCCTTTTGAGGTGCTGCTGCGCATGCTGTACCCACGTGTATGGCCATACAGAATGAAGGTGCCCCAGGGCTTTTACCCCATCAGCATGAGGGAAGTGCCCAGGAAGCGGCACCTGGGTGACAACACCTTCTGGACCGACACTCTGGCCATGAACCTGCGTGACACATTCGATGAAGCCTTCCTGGCAGCTGTGCGATCTCATCAAGGACTCCCCACCCTGCCCTCCCCACAAACCAACCCATAAAGTTATTATGGCTACCTCTCCCCCTGAGGCAGCCCAGTGAAGGCTGAAGTGTGGCAATTCACGTTGTGGGTGGCGAGGAAAGGGGGAGGGGTGCCTATGGGCTTCCCACTCCCAAGCTCGAGGAGTCACCCTTCCCAATCAAAAGCCCAGACCCCAGGCCTCCCTTTTCTCTGCAAATAAATCTCTTGGCACCCCCCCACCGCCGCCAGGAAATCCAAGTTAGGTTGAGAG